CTCTGAGGTGATAGTAGAGAAGCTATCTAAAGGAGGTAGGAATTAAATAGGCCTAGGAAGATAGAAGCGTTCCAGATAGATGGCATGTTACAAAGGCTCTGTAGCAGGAGAAAGCTTGGCGCATTACCGACACTGAAAGAAGCTAGTATGTTATAAAAAATTTTTAAAGGGCAAGCAGAGACTGTGATTATAACTTTTAAACACAGAAAAGACAGTATGACTAGATTGCGTCAGTGAGGTGGAGATAGTGGCGCTAGATAAAGTCGGAAAGGTAAGCAACATTCATACAGTATGCAACTCACTGCTGGGCTGAGCTGGGCTGGGATGGGATACTGAGTTCGCATCTGCTTTTGTCCCAACTTCCCTCCCCGAGGGTCAGCAGCACAACCAAGCGAGATCAACACAACTAGTGTGTGGTGGCTAAGTGCACCACAGCGGCGATACGGCTAGAAGAAACTAAGAGACCAACATTGTACCACTGAGGCACTAAAGACGCGTCCGCAGTGCCCATGCCTAAGGACTGGAACTCAAGGGCAGCCTAAGGGAAAAACAGAGGGGAGATGGCATGCCGCTTCCTTTACCGCGCCATTCTCGCTGCTCTTCATCAGACAGCCGGCAAGCGACGAAAAGATGTAGCCGTGGCGGGTGTAGGTGCCGCTGCCCGGGCTGCCCTCCTCCAAGTTACACAGACGTTCGCCTGCAGAAAAAATGCTGCATCGGTCACGGGCCCCCAGAAGCTGTAGGCCGTTTAGCCTTCTTGCTTCAGCCCCTATCCAGGACTCTGTACGGGAAGCGCTCACTTACCGGGGATGCAGTATCTCACAGGTGGCGCCATGATTGCCGCTGTCCCAAAACCAGGATGAAAACGAAGTCGATTTCTCATTGGCCAAACCCAGGCACAGTTCCGCAGTAAGACACGTGTCAATTGGTACTCTTTATCCTTGCGAGTAAACTCCATTTCCCAGGTTACCCCGGGACAAATCCGGGGGCGGAACTTCAGAGGTCCACGCTGGCGCCTGCGCGTGTGGTTGAGGATGGGCTGGCGGCGGGTCCGGGTCCGCTGCCTGGCGCTGCGGGCGGCGGGCCATGGTGGTTTGGATTGAGCCGGGCCCGGCCGGGGCGCCGAGTCGGAGGGGGTGGCAGTGAGCGGCGGCAGAGGCTACGGGGCTCGGTTTGGCTGACTGGGGAGTCGGCAGGCGGCAGGTAAGGGCGAAGCCTCGGCCCTTGCTCCCCATGCAAGGAGGTAATTAAGTGTTTTCTTTGAAAGGTCTTTTGTGGGGATGAGCCAGGGTGCAAGGAGAGTACAATACTCCAGTTACCGAATTGAAACCATCCCTGCAGTGGAGCAGCCTCCTCCAGTTTCTGTTGGGTTTTGAGCTACCTGTTAAATAAGTCAGTGGGATTGTCAAGGACAAAGCCCTCCCTGGCTGCCTCAGGGCAAAATCAGGTAATTTTTTTTTCTGGTGAAAGTCTTTAATCGACTAGATCCTCACAATGGTGTGCTCTCGTAGGAACCATGCGAGGCCAGCGGAGCCTGCTGCTGGGCCCGGCCCGCCTCTGCCTCCGCCTCCTTCTGCTGCTGGGTTACAGGCGCCGCTGTCCACCTCTACTCCGGGGTCTAGTACAGCGCTGGCGCTACGGCAAGGTCTGCCTGCGCTCCCTGCTCTACAACTCCTTTGGGGGCAGTGACACCGCTGTTGATGCTGCCTTTGAGCCTGTCTACTGGCTGGTAGACAACGTGATCCGCTGGTTTGGAGTGGTGAGTGATGTCCAGGGAGCAGGAAAAGGGGTCCATGTCTCCCTGACCTTGCTGGTGTTGGCAGGTGTTCGTGGTCCTGGTGATCGTGCTGACAGGCTCCATTGTAGCTATCGCCTACCTGTGTGTCCTGCCTCTCATCCTCCGAACCTACTCAGTGCCACGACTCTGCTGGCATTTCTTCTATAGCCACTGGAATCTGATCCTGATTGTCTTCCACTACTACCAGGCCATCACCACTCCGCCTGGGTACCCACCCCAGGTGGGTCCTCACAGGAGCACTGGGGGAAGTTGGTGCTGCCACGTTATGCTCTCCCTTCACACAGGGCAGGAATGATATCGCCACCGTCTCCATCTGTAAGAAGTGCATTTACCCCAAGCCAGCCCGAACACACCACTGCAGCATCTGCAACAGGTGGGTCTTGGCTTTGCTCTCTGGGAATCCCAACCGTAACAGAGCCTGTGTCCCTTCCTCACAGGTGTGTGCTGAAGATGGATCACCACTGCCGTATCCTTTTGCTTTCTCTTCTGCCTGAGGCCTTGATTCTAGTCCTTAATCATTTCCCAACCAGCCTGGCTAAACAATTGTGTGGGCCACTATAACCATCGGTACTTCTTCTCTTTCTGCTTTTTCATGACTCTGGGCTGTGTCTACTGCAGCTATGGAAGTTGGGACCTTTTCCGGGAGGCTTATGCTGCCATTGAGGTGAGCTCATCAGGAACAGGGCAGCTCAGTAGAGTATAACCAGCACTGTTTTCCGTCCCCTTAGAAAATGAAACAGCTCGACAAGAACAAACTACAGGCGGTTGCCAACCAGGTGGGCTGTCCCCACCCCACTGCCTCCTGCTGAATGAGCCAGCTTTGCTGTTTTCTTTTTCTAGACTTATCACCAGACCCCACCACCCACCTTCTCCTTTCGAGAAAGGATGACTCACAAGAGTCTTGTCTACCTCTGGTTCCTGTGCAGGTATTTGTTTTTGATAGTTTTAAGGGAGGGGACTACCCACCAGTCTTCGCCCCTCTTTTCTTAGTTCTGTGGCACTTGCCCTGGGTGCCCTAACTGTATGGCATGCTGTTCTCATCAGTCGAGGTGAGACTAGCATCGAAAGGCACATCAACAAGAAGGAGAGACGTCGGCTACAGGCCAAGGGCAGAGTGAGTAGGGTTGAAGGCTCGGGGTGGGTAGGAGTTCAAAGAAACATGTTTTTCTTGGCTCCAGGTATTTAGGAATCCTTACAACTACGGCTGCTTGGACAACTGGAAGGTATTCCTGGGTGTGGATACAGGAAGGTAATGTAAGACACACAGACTAATGCTGTCCAGAACTCAGAGACATTTCTCTCTTCTCTTCTAGGCACTGGCTTACTCGGGTGCTCTTACCTTCTAGTCACTTGCCCCATGGGAATGGAATGAGCTGGGAGCCCCCTCCCTGGGTGACTGCTCACTCAGCCTCTGTGATGGCAGTGTGAGCTGGACTGTGTCAGCCACGACTCGAGCACTCATTCTGCTCCCTATGTTATTTCAAGGGCCTCCAAGGGCAGCTTTTCTCAGAATCCTTGATCAAAAAGAGCCAGTGGGCCTGCCTTAGGGTACCATGCAGGACAATTCAAGGACCAGCCTTTTTACCACTGCAGAAGAAAGACACAATGTGGAGAAATCTTAGGACTGACATCCCTTTACTCAGGCAAACAGAAGTTCCAACCCCAGACTAGGGGTCAGGCAGCTAGCTACCTACCTTGCCCAGTGCTGACCCGGACCTCCTCCAGGATACAGCACTGGAGTTGGCCACCACCTCTTCTACTTGCTGTCTGAAAAAACACCTGACTAGTACAGCTGAGATCTTGGCTTCTCAACAGGGCAAAGATACCAGGCCTGCTGCTGAGGTCACTGCCACTTCTCACATGCTGCTTAAGGGAGCACAAATAAAGGTATTCGATTTTTAAAGATATGTAGCTTCTCACTCTCTGCCTCACGATAGGG